AGAAGCTTGGCATGTGCCGTGGTAGACAATAATGTAATGAAAACAGGCCATTATTTAATTTAAACCCCTGGGAATTCTAGTATTGGTTTATATATGTGTCCAATACTTTCTCTCTGAAAATGGTGGCACAGTATAGGTGTTAAATAAATGCTGAAGATTAAAGACTTCTGCATATGTGCCCTCCGCCTCATTTGCTTATTGACAGATTTCATTTTAAAAGACCTTAGGGAGACTGAAGTGCCCCAAGCGCCCTGAACAAAGTCTGGAAGACAGTTGTCTGCAAAGTCATGCTTCTCTAGAGACAGGAAAGGACCAGACTATAGCTGTATTTAGACTATTGGAATAATTGGACTGCATATTGATAGAATGGCTTATTTTAATCATCTTAATGAGGTACCAAATCCAATAGATTACACAGAAACGAAAGGGCCTAAATACCAAGTTAGTGTCTGAACAGCTAATTCTATGGGGATGTATACATTATGTGAATGAAAATATTTGTCTGCATCTTTCTCATCACACACACAAACAAATACAGTTACAAATTCATATACACTAAATACCATAAGTCCCATGGGAATTATATCAGCTGCTAGAACAAACCAGAAAGGCATGGAAACAGTGCTCAATTGCAAAGAATGAAACACCAGCTTTTATGCAGCCTAAGAATTGTAGTATGTTAAAACAACCCCTAATGATTTGATGACAGGACTTCTGATTGGGCAACTGGGTAATTTGCAACCTTATCAAAACTCTGTGAATCTTTTTCTAGATTAATGCTGCTCATGAATAGATAATTCTGAGCATATTCTGCATGCAGGAAATAGAAAAGGGTAAAGCCATGAACCTAGATTTCATACAGAGAGCTATACATGAACAAAGGAATTTTTAGGTTGGCACTGTACACTATAGGTAGGAGATATGGGAAAAATATGAATAATTTCCATGAATTCCTCTAAGGACTCATATGTGAAATAGAGGAGAGGCTGCTGGGGTTTTTTTTTTTTTTTTTTTTTTTTTTTTGGTAGACTCATCTTTGTTTTGCTTTAATTTGCTCTCAGAATAAAACACAGCAGAATTGTCCTTTAGGGGGCTTTTACTATGGATTGGTTAGTTACTTTATTGACTGTGTATTAACACTCTCTGAACTACGTGTTCTGCCTGTTTTTTTACTAAATTATACTTTCCAATCTAGGCAGATGGTGGTGTCTGCTTTGGAGGCACATTTTGTTGTCCTTTTTTTTTACACGTGTCTGCTATTTCCTGGGGTCATGTCCATCTCATATTTTAGTAGTCAACAATGAAAGATTAAATTACAAAGTACAGGGAAAAGAATGTAGGATTTCATTTCGTTCATTTATTAATCCCTTAGTTAATTCTATAAAGCATTTATTTGTGTCAGATACTGTAATTAAGTGCAATTTTAAAAAATCCCAGATTTTTTATGCTCTCTCTTAGACCTGCCCAAATGATTCCATCCGTATCTCCAGAATTAGTTACTGCAATAAATTTGGTTTCCTCCAGACATTTCCTCATGTTTTTCTCTATTGTATCTTCCACTCTATTCTCTAAGTCTTTGTCTGGCTTTGCATGGCTAAAAGCCCATTCAAATGATTTTTCTGAACACAACAGCTTTCTTTTCACAGAGGTGAACTCTGATCCTTACCTTTCTGGGCACCAAGAATTAGAGGAGGGTTTGAAATTATTTTTCCCCTATATCCTGCCAAGATCTTGCTCAGTGTCCCACTCTCATCTGGTTCCTACTAGCAATCATTTCATTAAATGGAAAGCTTTTCTCAAATATTGGGGAGCCTAACCCTGATTGGATAAGGGAGAAAGAGGCATGAAAGAACAAGGGAGAGGAAAAGGCAGAGTTTAAAAGGGTCATTGTCTTTTTGCAGAAGAAACATCTTCTGCCCCTTATTCAGGACAGCTAAGAGCACTGGTTCCTCCAGAATGGGGTCCCCACTTAGTAATCGTTTAGAAGCAATCCTGAGGGTGTTGCTGTAGCTTGGTTTAATCTGTTTCATATTATTTTTTTCAAAGTAGGCAGATATAGGAACTGGGTCTCTGGAGGGTAATCCATGCCTTCCAAGAGGGCCATGCAGGTGATGTTTTTCTATCAAACCAAGGAGGTTGGTAGCTGCTCACTTCTAGCAGCACAGGAAATAAAACATTTGCAGGCTGGATGTTGCTATTACTATTCTAGATATCAGAGAAAAAGTTATAATCTTCTGAAAAGCATAATTTTTTATCTATTACATTTGAATTCTATAACTGAGTGCCTTACATATTGTCTGATCTAATCTCATTTTACGGAAAGAACTGAATCCCACAGATGTTAGCAGTAGCCTGTATTATTGAGCACGTCCTTAGCGTCAGACATACAGATATAATGTACTCTAGAGATCTTTTAACTCTCGCAACAACCCTAAACTCTAAAAAGTAGGTTCCTTGGGATTGCCATAATATATTGATAGATAAAGAGGCAAAAGCATAAGGTTAAGTAACTTGCACAAAGTCGTACAATCTAGAAAATGGCAGAGACTTGAACCTAGATCTTAATGGCTCCAAAGCCCATGCTCTTAACCTCAATGTTAAACTGTATAATCTAATAGGGTTATTATAGCTCCCAGTTCTTATGACCCTACCTTCTAATTCTCTCTCAAATCCATAGTCTGGACTAGTGATTCTCAAACATGAGCATGCACCACAGTCATCTGGAAGACTTGCCAAACACAGGGTACTGGGTCTGTGGTGGACAGACTCTAAGGTGGCCCCCACGATCCCTGTCCCTTGGTGTGCACACCTTGGTATAATCCCCTTCTCTTGTGCAAGGGATCTGTGTCTTGTTTCTAAGCAATAGAAAATAGCAAAGGTGATGGGGTGTCACCCTTACGATTACAATAGCTTATATAAGACTCTGACTTGCTAGCAGATTTATTTCAGAGAGTCTTTGCTGGATGGATGGAGTAAGTAGCCATGCTGAGCAAGCTCATGCAGCAAGGACCTGCAGGGCAGCCTCCAGATGACAGCCAGCAAGAAGCCAGGGATCACAGTCCTATAACCACAAGTGAATTAATTCTACCGGCAGCCTGAATAAGCTTGTAAGTGATTCTTCCCATGTTGAACTTCCAGAAGAGAACACAGCCTGTCTGACACTTTGATTGCAGCCCTATAGAACCCTGAGGAGAGGACTTAGCTAAGTGGTACCCAGACTCCTGGCCCATGGGAACTATGAAATGATAAATATTTTCTGTTTTAAGCTGCTAATTTTGTAGCAATTTGTTACACAGAAATAAATAACTAGCACCGCCCCCCCCCCCGCCCCCCAACCAGCCCTGAGTTTCTTACTCAGTAGACCTGGCACAATAATTTGTACTTATAAGAAGATTCCAGAGGTCAGTGATGCTACTGGTCCAGGGACCGCACTTTAAGAATCAGTTCCTAGATGTAGAGAATCCCATTATATCCTACTTGTCCTCCCTATACTTTCAAGTTTCCCTCCTCTGCCTAGAACCATCCCCCAGGCTCCTTTTGGATTAACTTCTGATCTCTCTTTAGATAAACTCATACTTACCTTTCAGTTTAAGTGTTATTTGCTCAGCAAAGCCTTCTCCCACCTCAGCCTGGATGAGGAGTCTTTGTTACACACTGACTAAAAGCACGGGCACTGAAATCCACCTGCCTGGGTTTGAATTTCAGCTCTGCCACTTACTAGCTGTAAAATCATGGGCAAATTTATTAACCTTTCTATGTCTCCATTTCCTCAACACTAAAGTGATAAGCACAGGTTACTTCATAAAACTAGGAAAGTTAATATCTTCCATATTAAAATTGGGTGATAGTAGTAGCTTACTCCATCCACCTAGGAGAGTCAAATAAGGTAAGTGCATAGTACTATGCCTGGTGAGTAAGTTCTCAGTAAATGGTGTTGGTGGTGGTTGCATTTTGTGTTGATGTTACTCTTGTGATCTCTCATAGACGCATTTACTTCACTGCTTAGAATTCTGCATTTGTTAATGTGAATGCTTATCTCACTTTCTAGATGATAAATTCCATGAGAATGAGAACCATGCCCACTCTTGCTTCTCATGTTAGCCCTAGCACTTAGGGCAGTACCTGGCAGAACAGGAATAGTAAAAAATTACAATATATATTTGATGAATGAATGAATACTCTCAGGGCTAGAGCCACACTCTGGAGGCCTATTCCCGATCATTATGCATTTTTTCCATCTGGTTGGAATGCACTTTCCTCTGTATTTAGTCCCCGAATGTACTTATCCTTTCGCCCTGCTCTTCACTCAATTGTGGTGAGATCTTATGGAGAGTCTGTTAGGTTGGTCCTTGGTCTGGGATTGCAGTGGCCTCTATACGATAGTTTGTTTTTGCCATGGAACATAGAGGAGAGTTGGTCATGGATAATTGTACTTGGGTACAAATTTTTAAAAAAGTACAAAAAAAAGCAAAACATCTTTGCTTTTTGAGATTTTCCTTCTTACTTTAATATCTTTCCAAATTTATAACACCTACCAGATGCTAATAGGACATCATTGCTCTATATCAAACTATATTAGTTCCTCTCTGAGATGAAGAAGGGTGTATCCAGAACTCAGCTACTGTTTGTCGGGCTGGACGGAGTAGGGGAAAATACATTATGACACAGCTCTCTGCAGAAGGCTGAAAAGTAGCTCAGTTCCATTCTTGATTCCAAAAAGTTAAATGAGTTTTCGTAGTTTTTTTCTTTTTCTTTTTTTTTTTTTTTACTTTCTCCCATGAGCAGCGAAAGAGGCAGCTCAGAAAACTAGTCTGCAGGGTTCTCTGGAGATGTTTTCCCTCCCTACCCCATTTCATTAACCTTTCTTCTGAAACTACTTTTGAATGTCTGGGTTTAATTAAGAGATTCTGCATGCAGTATGGAAAGAGCCCATCTCTCCTTTTGGCTTATTCCTTCATCTGATTTGGGTTGAAAATATACTTTTTTAAGAATTAGTTATAATTGTTTTTGACAAAAGAAATAGCTCTTTTTTATGTCTGCAAATCCTTAATGCTGGCTTATATGCAGCTAATGATGATAGCCATCGGCATAATCAGTTCTAATGGTCTCTACTGTCTTTCTAGCTTTGCATATAGGAATGTAATTCAAATTTCAGAAAGGCTGGGGCTGAATGGCTCTTTGTTCTGCATTTAAAATATTACTACAGTGTTCACTGGAAAGAGGTCTGTTATTACAAACTGGATTTGAGTCTCAACTTTACTTTGTAGCTCTGGGAACCTGGGTAGATTCTTGAGTTCTCTTAGGCTGTCTCCTCTCCTTTCAGATAACTTCCTGAGAAGTGGAGACTATCAAAAAACATTGTGTATGAAAGGATTTTGTATGCTGTAAAGTGGTGGGGTTTTTGTTTGTTTGTTTTGTTTGTCTGCTTGTTTTTTGCTGTTGTTGTTGCTTTTACCTAGAAGTGATTATTATTTCTAATTCAAATCATCCTCCCAAAGATTTTTTTTGAATTTCTTTGGATGTTGCATTGAAGGAAAAAAGCTCAATTTTTATCCTGAGTTTTAAAAAATTAGACAGTAAAACCTTAAATTGGTTAGCAGTTGCAGTTTATAAAGCATTCATAGAATTCATAAAACATTTTCTCACACATTAGCCTGTTCCCAGTCTTCTGGAGGAAAGGGGCTGCTGATCTTGCTAGGCAGCTTGATGTATATATTTCATTTAATCCAGAAACCTTACAAGATAGCTAAAATTAGCTTCACTTTTTAGATAGGAAAACTTAGGATCAAGGTCCAAGGTCATAAGGTTTGAACTCCCATCTTTATAATTCATCATTTCCTTGACCTCGGTGGCATAATTCTCTTCTGTGAAGAGGATTGTAAATAAAACAGTTAGGGGCCTTGAGTTTGCCTAGAGGACCATTATTGAAATTCTTCTTTCAAATCTTAACGTTTCCCTATGTTAGCAGAGAAAAATGGGATTAGGAAGGACCTTTAATGATTGATTCCTCTACTTAGATGTCAAGAAAGGCCATTGTAACCACAGCAAAGATTTAGCACTCAAGTACTCTAGCTTAGTGACTCTCAGCTGGTGCCAATTCTCCCTTCCTCCTGTCCCTAAGGGACATTGGCCTATATCTGGAGCCATTTATTTGCCACAACTGGCCAGGTACTATGGGTATCTAATGGATAGAGACCAGAGATGCTGCAAAACCTACTGCAATACACAGGAGAGCCCTACCTTTCACACAAAGAATTGTAAGTCCCAACATATTAATAGTGCTCAGCTGAGAAACCTTGTGGGAAGAATCAGGAAGGCTTCCTGGAGAATGGGGATACTACAACTGGGATTTTGAAGATAATTTAAAATTCTCCAAGCAGACAATGGAAGGAAAGGCATTCCAGACAAAGAGTATGGCATTTGAAAAAGTATAGAGGCCTGAAATAGTGCTGTATATGTAGGAATTTCTGGGCTCTTTGGCATTGCTGTAGCATTTCTGGGAGGAGCAGTAGGGGGATGACATTAGAGCAATGTGTTGAGTTTCTTTTCTCCAACAGTAATTCACATTAAGAGTAGAATTGTAAATTCGTTTTGTTCCTGAGGATAATTCTTTCTGCTAGACAACCTGTGACCATTGTCACCAGTTCTTAAGAGAGTCATGCAGAGACTACTCTTGATCGATGATACAGGTGGGTAGCCTGGCCATGGCTCTTGACAGACCTGTGCTTATTTTCTTTCAGTGGGCACCTATAAGGATTGAACCACAGGAAGGTGATGTACCACCCTGAGCTGAATACTTCCTCACTAGCTTTTTTGTATCCACAGCCCCTGTATCCATCTGCGTGGTCTATATTCCAAAGTAGTTTGATGGGGCAGCATGCAGAAGTGTGTTCTTATGCAGTAATATAGTGGTACTCAGTGTGTTCTTATGCAGTAATTGCTCTCCAGCCAAAGCAATTTGCTAGACCTAGGTGATTCTGAACTAATTTGTAATTATATATGTACTCCTATTACAGAAGATTGCCCTCCTTTGTGTTTTAACACAGCTTCAATTTGGTTAAAATAATCCTATTTAATGAATGCTATTCATCAACTATATATATATTTCCATCCATCCATCCATCCATCCATCCATCCATCCATCCATCCATCCATTCATCCATCCATCCATCCATGCTCACTAACCTTGGTTTGAGTTTGAGTCCTGGCTTTAGCATTTGCTTGCTGTGTGACTACTGGCAAATGCTTTAACCTCTCTAAGATGCAATTTCCACATCTTTAAAATGGAGATCATAATAATTAGCAAGGTTGTATTCTGTACCAGAGATAATACGTGAATAATCTAAAACAGTGATGTATTAGTAGTAGTAGATTTGCTAAATAAATGGTAGCTTTATTATTATTGCTACTATGACAATGATGATGACAGTGTCCAGAGCACTTTAATCTATGGTTTGGAAGATAGGAAGGTTGATAAATCCCTTCCTATCTTTTGGAGTTCATACTGGGAGCTTCCCCTCTCCAGCCCAACATAATTGATACCACATGGTCCCAACATCTAAATCTGGTACCAACCCTGTGGCAGCAACAGAAAGCCTGAGCTTTGTGACCTTGGGTAGGTTATTTAACTTCTCTGAGCATCACTTGGTAATTTGCAAGAATTAAATGAAATAAAACATTTAAAATTCTTGGCACTCAGTAGATGCTGAACAAATGCTGGTTCCCTTCTCCCTGAGGCAGTCATCATCAAGATGTTCTGTGGGTTTCACTGCTGGCAAAAACAAATGAGGTTAAATAAAAGTCAGAGGTGAAAATAAGAGGAGTTAACAGAGTTTCTGTTTTGTTTTTTCTTTACATTTTCTACAATTTACAGAGATTCTTCTCTCCCTCAAACTTAAGTAGATTTCAAACGACTTGTCATTCTCAAGGTGAAATTTATTTTTATGCTTTCTTCTCTAAGTCTAGTCAAGACGTTTCTCATAGATGGGTTTGACCTTTGATGGAGATGTCTCAAACCTGCCTGCACCATTCTCCAGAAATGAATATTTTTTCCCCAATCCTAGCTTGAATTCTCAGAATTTCTCCTCCAGATAAGTCACTTCTGCCCTGGCCTCTTGGTTTGTTTGCATTAGACCCTCAGATAATGGGCAGAAGTTTCCTCCCTATGCCCAGAGCTCTTGCCCTTTGGCTGTTGGCCTTACTCTGAGCTGCAGACACTGGCTCCTTACTGGTGGTGTTCCTGCCTTAAGTACTTAGAGTTCCCCTGGCCTGGACTGAACTCTGCCTAGAACTCAGATCTCTTAAATAAGCTTCCTCTCAATCTTTTGTTATTTTCACAGACACCTGCACGGCTTGCTGTGCTTTGAATACACTAACACTTCACTCATGCTGACTGGATGGGTCTTCCACACTCAAGGATGGGCTTGAATGTTCCTTCTAGGCCTCAACTGGGAGGACTCTGCTTCTTCCCATGTGTCACATAGCACTTGTAATACTTACAGTGTGTGTCCCCAGCAAGATTTTTGAGTTCCTAGGTGACAGGAGCTATGAAGAGTCAATCTGCTCTGAATCCTTTAGGATGTGGCCTAGTGCTTATAATTAAGGAGACAGAGAAGGAAGCAAAAGGGACTAACAGACGTGCTGAAGGCTAGTGGTAACAATGCAGCATGAGTTGATGGCTCAAACTTCATTCTATTAGTACCCCTGGGAATGAACCACATGGGAAGTGAAGACACCAGGAGATACAGGAGTTTCTGAGGCTGAACAGGAATCAGCAGTGGGCTGCAAGAATGACCTAGTGGAATGAGCAGAAGCTACACAGACCTGAGAGAAGTCTTAATTCTGTCATTTAACAGCTGTATGATCTCATGCAAATTGTGTAAGTTATCTGATTCTATTTTTTTTTTTTTTTGTGACAGTAACACTTCTCTTTTTTGTCTCAGGGGTCATCACTGCCGCAGACATTCTTGATCGGGAGACAATGGGGTCATACTGGCTAACAGTGTATGCCACAGACAGGGGCGTTGTTCCACTCTACTCCACCATTGAGGTCTACATTGAAGTTGAAGATGTGAATGACAATGCCCCGCTGACCTCAGAACCTATATATTATCCTGTTGTCATGGAAAACTCTCCAAAGGACGTATCTGTCATTCAGATCCAGGCTGAAGATCCTGACTCCAGTTCCAATGAAAAACTGACATACAGGATTACAAGTGGAAATCCTCAGAATTTTTTTGCCATCAATATCAAAACAGGTAAGGGAATGCTTATATGACTTCTTTTTAGTTTTAAAAGTCAAATATTCTCATTTCTACACAGGTCTGATTACAACAACTTCAAGGAAATTGGATCGAGAACAGCAGGCAGAACATTTTCTGGAGGTAAGCGCATAGAGGGAACTGAAATTCATTAACCTTTCTGATCACATCATACTCTCTTTTTCAGGTGACTGTGACAGATGGTGGTCCCTCTCCAAAACAGTCAACCATTTGGGTGGTGGTTCAGGTTCTAGATGAAAATGACAACAAGCCCCAGTTCCCAGAGAAGGTCTACCAGATCAAGCTGCCAGAACGTGACCGAAAGAAGAGAGGAGAACCGATTTACAGGGCTTTTGCATTTGATAGAGATGAGGGCCCCAACGCAGAAATCTCCTACAGTATTGTGGATGGGAATGATGACGGAAAGTTCTTTATTGACCCTAAAACTGGGATGGTTTCTTCTAGAAAGCAGTTTACAGCAGGCAGTTATGACATCCTAACGGTAAGATCTTCCAAACTCCAGCAGCACAGCAGGACATCTTTCTCTTCTCTCCCTGTGTGAGTAGATAAAGGCAGTGGACAATGGGCGCCCACAGAAATCCTCCACGGCCCGCCTCCACATTGAATGGATTAAGAAACCACCCCCTTCACCTATACCATTGACCTTCGATGAGCCGTTTTATAACTTCACAGTCATGGAAAGTGATAGAGTGACTGAAATTGTAGGGGTGGTGTCTGTGCAGCCAGCTAACACCCCTCTGTGGTTTGACATAGTTGGTAAGTTCGAGTCTTACAGAGCAGTATCATGCTTTTTTTCTGCTCCCGACTGCCCTGCTTCAAGGTGGCAAGCATGCTCGAGAGATGTTCTATATTCTACAGACAGCTTGTGGGCAGAACTGTTCAACAGAAGGTACCCTTAGTGCAAACACATTTGCTAAAATATTGCTAATTTCATGTTTCTGTGAAATCATCAGGGGGGAATTTTGACAGCGCTTTTGATGCAGAGAAGGGTGTTGGGACAATTGTCATCGCAAAACCTTTGGATGCAGAGCAGAGGTCCATCTATAATATGAGTGTGGAAGTCACCGATGGGACAAATGTTGCTGTTACTCAGGTGAGATGTTAAATTACTGAATAGCAGGAATGTAGTCATCATTCTTTTCTTCTTTTAACTACAGGTATTTATCAAAGTGCTGGATAATAATGATAATGGCCCAGAATTCTCTCAGCCGAATTACGATGTGACAATTTCCGAGGATGTGCTTCCAGACACGGAGATCCTGCAGATTGAAGCCACAGATAGAGATGAGAAGCACAAGCTGAGCTACACTGTTCATAGCAGCATCGACTCCATCAGCATGAGAAAATTCCGGATTGACCCTAGCACTGGCGTGCTCTATACTGCCGAGAGGCTGGACCATGAGGCCCAGGACAAGCACATTCTCAACATAATGGTAGGACCAAAATCCTAATTAGCACTCCTACAGAGTCCCACCACTTCTTGTATTTTGCCTAAAGGTCAGAGATCAGGAGTTTCCTTATCGAAGAAACTTGGCCCGAGTCATTGTGAATGTGGAGGATGCTAATGATCACAGTCCTTATTTTACCAACCCACTGTATGAAGCGTCTGTGTTTGAATCTGCTGCTCTGGGATCAGCTGTTCTGCAAGTGACGGCTCTGGACAAAGACAAAGGAGAAAATGCAGAACTCATATATACCATAGAAGCAGGTGAGAGCTGTTGCACTGCACAGATTTCAGCAAACTCATTTCACCATTGATTTCTGTATTTTAGGGAACACTGGGAACATGTTTAAGATCGAACCGGTCCTAGGCATCATCACCATTTGCAAAGAACCAGACATGACGACGATGGGTCAGTTTGTCCTATCCATCAAAGTCACAGATCAGGGATCCCCGCCAATGTCTGCTACTGCAATTGTGCGCATTTCCGTCACCATGTCTGACAATTCTCACCCCAAGTTCATTCACAAAGACTACCAAGCAGAAGTAAATGAAAATGTTGACATTGGAACATCAGTCATTCTAATCTCTGCCATCAGTCAATCTACCCTCATTTATGAAGTCAAAGATGGAGACATTAATGGGATCTTTACCATAAATCCATATTCTGGAGTCATCACCACTCAGAAGGCCCTGGATTATGAGCGCACATCCTCTTATCAACTCATCATTCAGGCCACCAATATGGCAGGAATGGCTTCCAATGCTACAGTCAATATTCAGATTGTTGATGAAAATGATAATGCCCCAGTTTTTCTCTTTTCTCAATACTCAGGCAGCCTAAGTGAGGCTGCCCCAATTAATAGCATTGTCAGGAGCTTGGATAACAGCCCACTGGTGATTCGAGCCACAGATGCTGACAGCAACCGGAATGCTCTGCTTGTGTATCAGATTGTGGAGTCAACAGCAAAAAAGTTTTTCACGGTGGACTCCAGTACAGGTGCAATCAGAACAATTGCCAACCTGGACCATGAAACCATTGCCCATTTCCATTTTCATGTGCATGTGAGAGACAGTGGTAGCCCCCAACTGACTGCAGAGAGTCCCGTTGAAGTCAACATTGAGGTGACAGATGTGAATGATAACCCACCTGTTTTTACTCAGGCTGTGTTTGAGACTATCTTACTTCTACCTACCTATGTTGGAGTGGAGGTTCTGAAAGTTAGTGCCACAGATCCTGACTCTGAGGTACCCCCTGAACTGACATACAGCCTAATGGAAGGCAGTTTGGATCATTTTTTAATTGACTCAAACAGTGGAGTACTTACCATAAAAAACAACAACCTCTCCAAGGATCACTACATGCTGATAGTTAAGGTGTCTGATGGAAAGTTCTACAGTACCTCCATGGTCACCATCATGGTTAAAGAAGCCATGGACAGCGGCCTCCACTTTACACAAAGCTTCTATTCCACCTCAATCTCAGAGAACAACACTAACATAACCAAAGTTGCTATTGTCAATGCAGTTGGAAATCGCCTTAATGAGCCCTTAAAATACAGCATCTTAAACCCAGGAAATAAGTTCAAGATAAAATCTACCTCAGGGGTCATTCAGACGACTGGAGTCCCCTTTGACCGTGAAGAACAAGAGTTATATGAGCTGGTGGTAGAAGCCAGCCGTGAGCTGGACCATCTGCGTGTGGCCAGAGTGGTGGTCAGGGTTAACATTGAAGACATAAATGACAATTCTCCAGTCTTTGTGGGCCTCCCATACTATGCTGCTGTTCAAGTGGATGCGGAACCCGGGACTCTGATTTATCAGGTGACAGCCATTGACAAAGATAAAGGTCCAAATGGAGAAGTGACCTATGTCCTGCAGGATGACTATGGCCACTTTGAAATTAACCCTAATTCAGGGAATGTTATTTTAAAGGAAGCATTCAACTCTGACTTGTCCAACATTGAGTATGGAGTCACCATCCTAGCCAAGGATGGCGGAAAACCTTCTTTGTCTACATCTGTGGAGCTTCCCATCACTATTGTCAACAAAGCAATGCCTGTGTTTGATAAGCCCTTTTATACAGCATCTGTCAATGAAGACATCAGAATGAACACACCCATCCTAAGCATCAATGCCACCAGTCCAGAAGGCCAAGGCATCATATATATCATTATCGATGGGGACCCTTTTAAACAGTTTAACATTGACTTTGACACTGGGGTCCTGAAAGTTGTTAGCCCTTTGGATTATGAAGTTACATCTGCTTACAAGCTGACAATAAGAGCCAGCGACGCCCTTACTGGTGCTAGGGCTGAAGTCACTGTTGACTTGCTAGTTAATGATGTAAATGACAACCCCCCTATTTTCGATCAGCCTACATACAATACAACACTATCAGAAGCATCTCTTATTGGGACACCTGTTTTACAAGTTGTCTCTATTGATGCAGACTCAGAAAACAATAAAATGGTACATTATCAGATTGTCCAGGATACCTACAATAGCACAGATTATTTTCACATAGATAGCTCAAGTGGCTTAATCCTGACAGCACGAATGCTGGACCATGAGTTAGTACAACACTGCACTTTGAAAGTCAGATCAATAGATAGTGGCTTCCCATCACTGAGCAGTGAGGTTCTCGTTCATATCTACATCTCTGATGTAAATGACAACCCTCCAGTTTTTAATCAGCTCATTTATGAGTCATATGTGAGTGAATTAGCCCCCCGGGGCCATTTTGTAACCTGTGTACAAGCCTCTGATGCAGACAGCTCTGATTTTGACCGGTTGGAATATAGCATTTTATCTGGGAATGACCGGACGAGCTTTCTGATGGACAGCAAGAGTGGAGTTATCACATTGTCCAACCATCGGAAGCAGCGGATGGAGCCTCTGTACAGTCTCAATGTGTCTGTCTCTGATGGGTTGTTCACCAGCACTGCACAGGTGCATATTAGGGTACTTGGGGCTAACTTGTACAGCCCTGCCTTTTCACAAAGCACATACGTAGCTGAGGTGAGAGAGAACGTGGCTGCAGGAACAAAGGTAATTCATGTTCGAGCCACAGATGGTGATCCAGGGACTTATGGGCAGATCAGCTATGCCATCATCAATGACTTTGCCAAGGATCGATTCCTCATAGACAGCAATGGGCAGGTCATCACCACAGAAAGGCTAGACCGGGAAAACCCTCTAGAAGGGGATGTTAGTATTTTTGTGAGGGCCCTTGATGGTGGAGGGAGAACAACTTTCTGCACTGTGAGAGTGATTGTTGTGGATGAAAATGACAATGCTCCCCAGTTCATGACAGTGGAATATAGAGCCAGTGTCAGGGCAGATGTTGGAAGGGGCCACTTGGTCACTCAAGTTCAAGCCATAGATCCCGATGATGGAGCAAATTCAAGGATTACTTATTCCCTCTATAGCGAGGCCTCTGTTTCAGTGGCCGACCTCCTGGAAATCGATCCTGACAATGGCTGGATGGTCACAAAGGGTAATTTTAACCAGCTGAAAAATACAGTGCTTTCGTTCTTTGTCAAAGCAGTAGATGGGGGCATCCCAGTAAAGCACTCCCTCATTCCTGTCTATATCCACGTCTTGCCCCCTGAAACGTTCTTGCCATCATTCACCCAGTCTCAGTATTCCTTTACCATTGCAGAAGATACAGCCATTGGGAGTACAGTGGACACCCTGAGGATTTTGCCCAGTCAGAATGTCTGGTTCAGCACAGTTAATGGGGAACGGCCAGAAAATAACAAAGGGGGCATATTCGTCATAGAACAGGAAACAGGCACTATTAAGCTTGACAAACGCCTTGACCGTGAAACCAGCCCAGCTTTCCACTTTAAAGTAGCAGCCACTATACCCCTGGACAAAGTAGACATTGTGTTTACTGTGGATGTAGATATCAAGGTATTGGATTTGAATGACAACAAGCCAGTCTTTGAAACTTCAAGCTATGACACCATTATAATGGAAGGGATGCCTGTTGGCACCAAACTCACACAAGTGAGAGCTATTGATATGGACTGGGGAGCCAATGGACAAGTCACTTACTCCCTCCACTCGGATTCCCAGCCCGAAAAGGTAATGGAAGCATTCAATATTGACAGCAACACGGGCTGGATCAGTACCTTGAAGGACCTAGATCACGAGACAGACCCCACATTCACCTTCTCTGTGGTGGCCTCTGACCTTGGAGAGGCATTCTCTCTTTCCTCCACGGCCTTGGTCTCTGTCAGAGTGACAGATATAAATGACAATGCACCAGTCTTCGCGCAGGAAGTGTACCGAGGGAATGTGAAGGAGAGCGACCCACCGGGCGAGGTGGTAGCCGTCCTCAGCACCTGGGACAGAGACACATCCGACGTTAATCGCCAAGTGAGCTACCATATTACAGGTGAGTAAATACCCCCAGTTTTCATTATGTGCCTTCAAAAGCTCTTTTGTTTTTTTAACTGCAGGAGGAAACCCTCGAGGAAGGTTTGCTCTGGGCCTGGTGCAAAGTGAGTGGAAGGTCTATGTGAAGAGGCCTCTAGACAGAGAAGAACAGGACATTTACTTTCTCAATATCACTGCCACTGATGGGCTTTTTGTCACACAGGCCATGGTGGAAGTGAGCGTCAGTGATGTGAATGACAATAGCCCAGTGTGTGATCAGGTGAGATTTGGGGATAGGGTTCTGCTTTTACTTGATTTTATTACCTTTCTTCACCTTTGTCCAGGTTGCATATACAGCATTACTTCCTGAAGACATTCCATCAAATAAAATCATCCTGAAAGTCAGTGCAAAGGATGCTGATATTGGATCCAATGGATATATACGATACTCACTCTATGGATCTGGAAACAGTGAATTTTTTCTAGATCCAGAAAGTGGTAAGCTAAAATTTATTATTGAGATAAATGTCCAGACCAATCATGCTGCCATTTATTTTCACAGGCGAGTTAAAAACCTTGGCTCTGTTGGACCGGGAGAGGATCCCCGTGTACAGCCTGATGGCCAAGGCCACTGACGGGGGTGGCAGGTTCTGCCAGTCCAACATCCACCTAATCCTGGAGGATGTGAATGATAACCCCCCTGTGTTTTCTTCTGACCACTACAACACCTGTGTCTATGAGAACACAGCCACCAAGGCTCTGTTGACCAGAGTTCAAGCCGTGGACCCCGACATTGGTAAGTCAGTTGCAGGCATCTCCCTGTCACACTGCCCACTCATTTTCCTGTGTCTCTCCCACAGGCATCAATAGGAAGGTCGTGTACTCCCTGGCAGACTCAGCTGGTGGGGTCTTCTCCATTGACAGCTCATCTGGCATCATCATCCTGGAGCAGCCACTGGACCGTGAGCAGCAGTCTTCGTACAACATCAGCGTGCGGGCCACTGACCAGAGTCCTGGACAGTCCCTGTCCTCTCTCACTACTGTCACCATCACCGTTCTGGACATTAATGACAACCCCCCTGTGTTTGAGAGGAGGGACTACCTGGTGACGGTGCCTGAGGACACCTCCCCTGGCACCCAAGTCCTTGCTGTTTTTGCCACCAGCAAAGATATTGGCACAAATGCTGAGATCACTTATCTCATCCGGTCTGGGAACGAACAAGGGAAATTTAAGATCAACCCCAAGACAGGTGGGTAAATAGCACTGTACTTAGAATACAGATGAAATATAAAGCTCCCCATTTTTCTTCAAAGGGGGTATTTCTGTCTCTGAAGTCCTGGACTATGAATTATGCAAAAGGTTTTACCTGGTAGTGGAAGCCAAAGATGGGGGCACCCCAGCTCTCAGCGCTGTGGCCACTGTCAACATCAACCTCACAGATGTTAATGACAACCCTCCCAAGTTCAGCCAAGACGTCTACAGTGCGGTTATCAGTGAAGACGCCTTGGTGGGAGACTCTGTCATTTTGGTAGGTACCTGGGGTTGGGGATGGTTCTAGATTCTTTTCTTTGTTTTGCTTGTTTTCCATGAAGCTAATAGCAGAAGATGTAGACAGCCAGCCCAACGGACAGATTCATTTTTCCATTGTGAATGGAGATCGGGACAATGAATTTACTGTAGATCCTGTCTTGGGACTTGTGAAAGTTAAGAAGAAATTGGACCGGGAACGGGTAAGCTAGTTTAGGACAGTTTCCTTCCCATCCTCTTTACTGTCACCTCTTTGTACCTTGGCAGGTGTCTGGATACTCTCTGCTTGTCCAGGCCGTAGACAGTGGCATTCCTGCAATGTCATCAACTGCAACTGTCAACATTGATATTTCTGATGTGAATGACAACAGCCCGGTGTTTACACCTGCCAACTATACTGCTGTGATTCAGGTGAGAAAATCTTGCCTGCCAAGCACTTGTCCTCTTCATTTTTACTATATACTCTTTTATGCAGGAAAATAAGCCAGTGGGCACCAGCATCTTGCAGCTGGTGGTGACAGACAGAGACTCCTTTCACAATGGGCCTCCCTTTTCATTCTCTATTTTGTCGGGAAATGAAGAGGAGGAGTTTGTGTTGGACCCTCATGGGATCTTGCGGTCGGCTGTGGTCTTCCAGCACACAGAGTCTCTGGAATACGTGTTGTGTGTCCAGGTATGGCATCGCACTCTGTCTCCGTCGTGCTGTTTGTTGCCTTTTCACCTCTTGGTTGTTTTAGGCAAAGGATTCAGGCAAACCCCAGCAAGTTTCTCACACTTACATCCGCGTGCGAGTCATTGAGGAAAGCACCCACAAGCCCACAGCCATTCCCCTGGAAATTTTCATTGTCACCATGGAGGATGACTTTCCTGGTGGGGTCATTGGGAAGATTCATGCCACAGATCAAGACATGTATGATGTGCTCACATTTGCCCTGAAATCGGAGCAGAAAAGCTTATTTAAAGTGAACAGTCACGATGGGAAAATCATCGCCCTGGGAGGCCTGGACAGCGGCAAGTATGTCCTGAATGTGTCTGTGAGTGATGGTCGCTTCCAGGTACCCATTGATGTGGTCGTGCATGTGGAGCAGTTGGTGCATGAGATGCTGCAGAACACTGTCACCATCCGCTTTGAAAATGTGTCCCCTGAGGACTTCGTGGGGCTGCACATGCATGGGTTCCGGCGCACCCTGCGGAATGCAGTCCTCACCCAGAAGCAGGACAGCCTGCGCATCATCAGCATCCAGCCCGTGGCAGGCACCAACCAACTGGACATGCTGTTTGCGGTGGAGATGCACAGCAGCGAGTTCTACAAGCCAGCCTACCTGATCCAGAAGCTGTCCAATGCTAGAAGACACCTGGAGAATATCATGCGCATCTCAGCCATCTTGGAGAAGAACTGCTCAGGGCTGGACTGTCAGGAACAGCATTGTGAGCAAGGCTTGTCACTCGATTCCCACGCGCTCATGACCTACAGCACGGCTCGCATCAGCTTTGTGTGTCCGCGTTTCTACAGGAACGTGCGTTGCACCTGCAATGGTGAGTGCAGTTTTGAGTGTTCCCTCTCAACTTACTGATCATGCATATTCCACCTTTGTCACAGGAGGACTGTGTCCGGGGTCCAACGATCCTTGTGTGGAGAAGCCGTGTCCAGGGGACATGCAGTGTGTCAGTTATGAAGCCAGCAGGAGACCGTTCCTCTGCCAGTGTCCACCAGGGAAGCTCGGAGAGTGCTCAGGTGCAGAGTGGAGTGGAATGATGCAGATCTAAATATATATGTCTTCTCATAACGGTCTTTTCAGGGCACACTTCTCTCAGCTTTGCTGGAAACAGTTACATCAAATATCGGCTTTCTGAAAATAGCAAAGAAGAGGATTTCAAACTAGCTCTGCGTCTTCGAACACTGCAAAGCAATGGGATTATAATGTACACCAGAGCAAATCCCTGCATAATTCTGAAGGTAATTAAAATGGGTTATCTTTTTCTGCAGTCGAAAAGTGCTGCACTGTTCCTTCCCCACGCAGATTGTGGATGGCAAGCTGTGGTTCCAGCTGGACTGCGGCAGCGGCCCTGGAATCTTGGGCATCTCGGGCCGTGCTGTCAACGACGGGAGCTGGCACTCGGTCTTCCTGGAGCTCAACCGCAATTTCACGAGCCTGTCCCTGGATGACAGCTACGTGGAGCGGCGCCGGGCGCCCCTCTACTTCCAGACGCTGAGCACTGAGAGTAGCATCTACTTCGGCGCCCTGGTGCAAGCGGATAACATCCGCAGCCTGACTGACACGCGGGTCACGCAGGTGCTCAGCGGCTTCCAGGGCTGCCTGGACTCGGTGATACTGAATAACAATGAGCTGCCGCTGCAGAACAAGCGCAGCAGCTTCGCGGAGGTGGTGGGCCTGACGGAGCTGAAGCTGGGCTGCGTGCTCTATCCCGACGCCTGCAAGCGCAGCCCGTGCCAGCACGGGGGCAGCTGCACTGGCCTGCCATCGGGGGGTGAGTGTGGCTACGCAGTGGGCACTGGCCTGTCCATGGCTCATGAGGTCCTCTGTTTCCCCAGGCTATCAGTGTACCTGTCTCTCACAGTTTACGGGGAGAAACTGTGAATCTGAGATTACAGCCTGCTTCCCAAACCCCTGCCGGAATGGAGGATCCTGCGATCCAATAGGAAACACTTTCATCTGCAATTGTAAAGCTGGGCTCACTGGAGTCACGTAAGTGAGATTACATAAGTGTCTTTCTCTACGACGGTGGGGAGGGGCTTCTGTGTCGCCGCAGGTGTGAGGAGGACATCAATGAGTGCGAACGAGAGGAGTGTGAGAACGGAGGCTCCTGCGTGAACGTGTTCGGCTCCTTCCTCTGCAACTGCACGCCGGGCTACGTGGGCCAGTACTGCGGGCTGCGCCCCGTGGTGGTACCCAATATCCAGGCTGGCCACTCCTACGTGGGGAAGGAGGAGCTCATCGGCATCGCCGTGGTCCTCTTCGTCATCTTCATCCTGGTGGTTCTCTTCATAGTCTTCCGCAAGAAGGTCTTCCGCAAGAACTACTCCCGCAACAACATCACGCTAGTGCAGGACCCGGCCACCGCCGCCCTGCTTAACAAGAGCAATGGCATCCCGTTCCGGAACCTGCGCGGCAGTGGGGACGGCCGCAACGTCTACCAGGAGGTGGGGCCCCCGCAGGTCCCCGTGCGCCCCATGGCCTACACACCCTGCTTCCAGAGTGACTCCAGGAGCAACCTGGATAAGATCGTGGACGGGCTGGGAGGCGAGCACCAGGAAATGACCACGTTTCACCCTGAGTCGCCCCGCATCCTGACAGCCCGGCGGGGCGTGGTCGTGTGCAGTGTGGCCCCCAACCTCCCCGCCGTGTCACCCTGCCGCTCCGACTGCGACTCCATCCGGAAGAATGGCTGGGACGCGGGAACTGAGAGTGAGTAGGAAGTGGTAATGCTCACCCCTCGGAATTTCTGCTTTCTCTTTCACTGTCCATGAAGACAAAGGGGTTGATGACCCGGGAGAAGTGACCTGCTTTGCAGGTAGTAATAAAGGCAGCAACTCTGAAGTTCAGTCCCTCAGCTCCTTCCAGTCAGATTCTGGTGACGACAATGGTAAGAAGTCATCAGATTTGTTCGGAGCGGGTCCCTACCTCCGACTTCTTTTCCTGACCACAAGCCTCCATAGTGACTGTCATTCAGCTTGTCAACAATGTAGTTGACACTATAGAGAATGAAGGTATTTACTTTTTTTCTTCCATAGCATTTCTTTCAGTTTTACTTTTCACTTTGTATTTAAACAGTGTCTGTCATGGACCAAGGACAGAACTACAACCGAGGTGACTGTGCCGCAACCCTAGCATAACTTTTTGGAAATTAACTGTCATGGTTTTTCTCTTGCAGCCTATCACTGGGACACCTCTGATTGGATGCCAGGGGCCCGCCTGTCGGACATAGAGGAAGTGCCCAACTATGAGAACCAGGATGGAGGGTCTGCACACCAGGGGAGCACACGGGAGCTGGAGAGCGATTACTACCTGGGTGGTTATGACATTGACAGTGAATACCCACCCCCTCATGAAGAGGAGTTCTTGAGTCAGGACCAGCTGCCTCCTCCTCTCCCGGAGGACTTCCCAGACCAATATGAGGCCCTGCCACCCTCCCAGCCTGTCTCCCTGGCCAGCACACTGAGCCCAGACTGCAGGAGAAGGCCCCAGTTTCATCCTAGCCAGTATCTCCCTCCTCACCCATTCCCCAACGAAACGGATTTGGTGGGCCCGCCTGCCAGCTGTGAATTTAGTACTTTTGCTGTGAGCATGAACCAGGGCACAGAGCCCACAGGCCCAGCAGACAGCGTGTCTCTGTCCTTGCACAATTCCAGAGGCACCTCATCCTCGGATGTGTCTGCCAACTGCGGCTTTGACGATTCCGAAGTAGCCATGAGTGACTACGAGAGCGTGGGAGAGCTCAGCCTCGCCAGCCTTCACATTCCCTTTGTGGAGACTCAGCATCAGACTCAAGTGTAGACATCACATCTTGGGTACTTCACCCTGTTTGTTACAGAAAAGTGGAAGCAGATTGGCTGGGCTTCTGTCCCAGTGGAGCATTGTCTGTGGAATGAGAAGGGAATACTGTATTTTTCCACTAGAAACTTCTTCACAAGTCATACTGTCCCAACAAGCAAGCTTGATTCCAGTTGGGTGAAAATGAAAGGCTCAGAAATTGTTTTTGAGAGGTGACTGGTAATCCTTGATGTAGGTACCTATGTTCACAGCTAAAAATGCAAAGAGGGAAAAATTATTTCACCCACTAAGTTATACAGCCAGTCTTGTATGGCTTTGTGCAGTATTGTGCCCTGGAAAGTGTTACAGCATCAGTCCTTGCAGTATTAAAAACTGGCAACAATCAAAGAGGCATTGTTGCATGTAATTTTGAGCCAATGAAATGAAAATAGTAGTAATGATTGTTGGAAAAGTTAGTCTCTTAGGCGAAAGAGAAGAGAAACAAATATTATTAAACAAACCAGAAAATGGGCTGAAGCCTTTTAAATCAACTCTATTTTTTTGATAAGCTGCCCAATTTTCAGCTATAAAATTAGGCTTGAATAACATGTTTAGTATGCTCAGTTATTTCTGTTTGTTTGTGTTAAGCATCCAATCTAATATAGTTGGGTTTTATGATCTTCAAGAAAGGTATCAATGAAGAGCAACATGAGGCTTTTTGGGTTCCATTTGGTGGGTGGGGGAGGAAGTTAAAGTTGTTTGAACATTAGAAAGAATGTGATTATCTGGTTGGTTTTGTGTTTTCTGGTAAATATTCCAGTTGGTAAATCTAACATTGCTACAGAAGTTGGCTTTGTTCATATAGCTTCTCTACAATTAGATATTTTTAGAAGTTTAAGCAAAACTCACAAATTCAGGGGGGAAAAAAGAAAAAACGATACCTTCAAAGTTTGCGGCCTAGATAATCACAATTCTTCATAATGCAGAGGAAAGGTGTCTGTTATTCTAAATCGGTAGCATCACCATTATAAATACAATTATGTTAAGAAAAGAGGAAAGTAGACTAGTTATTGTGTATAAATTATAATAGTGTGTGTGTGTCTGGGCCTATGTACAAATATGTGCTTGCACTCAGTAAGGCTGCTCTTGAGGAAAGCTAATGTGAAGGTTTTGGGAAATGGACCATGTTGAAAATTCTGCCGGCGAGCATGGCATACCTTTCAATTTCTCTGATCTCTATGGTGTTAGAGAAACATCAAATGCCATATTTTACTCTGGTTCAGTTAACTTTATTTTGGTACTGCCAATAAAGCAAAATTGTGCTTTTTTTTTTTTTTCTCAAGACAGAGTCTTGCTCTGTCACCCAGGCTAGAGTGCAATGGCATGATCTCAGCTCACTGCAATCTCCACCTCCTGGGTTCAAGCGATTCTCCTGCCTCAGCCTCCCAGGTTGCTGGGGTTACAGGTGTGTGCCACCACGCCTGGCTAATTTTTTGTATTTTTAGTAGAGATGGGGTTTCACCATGTTGGCCAGGCTGGTCTCAAACTCCTGACCTCGTAATCCACCTGCCGTGGCCTCCCAAAGTGCTGGGATTACAGGCATGAGCCACCGTGCCCAGCCCAAAACTGTGCTTTTTAAAAACAGTATTTTGTTATAATTTTCCAGAACTTACCTCTGTTTTAAAAGTGTGTAATGTTTGATTACACCCTGGGATTCCCTTCTCATCTGTGGGCTTTGGCCATGATTTCCAAAATTAACAGGAGAATCATTCCACTGGAAATATAACAATCCAGTCCTCAAAACTGAAAGTTGACAGGTTGAGGGACTTTCCTTTTTTGCTTCAATCAGATTACGGCCGCCTGTGCAGTGGCCATGGTAAATATATGCATATTTGCACTATCTGCTTAATGAGCAAATCTGTGTCCACAGTTTCTGATGACATATGGCATTGGTGTGTAAATTGTACTGTCCCTAGTCTGTGCATTATTCACTCAGACATATTTTTAGTTATTTCAATTGCGTTTAATCCACTTCTTTTTTATGAGTCAGTGTTTCTGAATGTTTATGCAAAAAAAAAAATCCTTTTTCATTCCCAAACTTTCTAAGTAAGTGGATACACTACACTTCACAAGTTTTCCAGCCTTTCTCTTCCTGTCTCTTGGTCAGACCTACTCATGGAGGTATTATCCACACTGTGATCTTGAAATAAATGAATTTCACTAAGGCTGCTTTCGAGAACAAAGTCTTTGGTATTTTTCTTATGTAAGAAGCACATTTGCAAGAATCATGGAAAAAAATGACAAACTAATGGCCTAGAATAGAGTGACTGCTACACTTTAAGTAATGCAATGACATAAAAACCATCAAAGTAAAACCAACATGTCATTTCCTGCCCCCAGGAAATATTAGAATGAGATTAATGCTGATGAGTCCCTACTGCTTACACAGCATCTCTTTGAGGGAGAATGCCTGACTGACACAGTAATGAAAGAATAAATAGATCCTAATGCAGTCATGAAGCCACTGAAGAAAATTGTGCCCACCCTTTGCTGTGACCTATATAAAATATCTCTTTCTTTGGGATATCATCCCCTGATTTTCTGCAGAATAGCTCTGCAGCTAAATATATACCAGGCAAGCATGTATTGTGTTTTGATTTATTATCTTTAAACACATGATATCTCTTCACTTTTTGGAAAGTTAGATTTCTCTGTAGATTATGAAATGCTTTGCAGTCAGGCCAAGATGCTACTAGGTGGGGATGATCACTAATTCAAAAAAGCTGGAAGAATCCTATTTGCTAGTCCAAACTCCTTATTTTATCAAAGAGGAAACATACCCAGAGTGGGAAAGAGACTTGCCCAAGCCCACAGAGGAAGTTAATTCGCTTAACAAGGAGTAGAACCCATCCATCTAGCCAATATTCTTTTTACATCATATTGTTCACCCCTACACTGCCTTGAGCATGGGAGTCACCTGGTTCTGATGGACCCTCTGACTTCCACCATTCCTTCTTTGGAATATGCTATAAAAGAAAATTCATGGAGAATATTTTTCTGAAAGCCTCATGATCTTATGTTTCCTTGCAGTCCCCCTAGGGAGAGGGGTTATAGAATTCATACATTTCTGTAGACATTCATCGAAATGCTGCTTTTGCCAAATGAATGTTTGTATAATAGGGATGAAATGATAATTACAGAGTTCAGCTCAGACCAGTCATCAGTTGTAGTGAAACTTTGATTATACTGTTACCTACTGGTTGCATTTTTGGTTTTGGTTTTGCATTTTTTTCTTCCCACAAACACTGGCTACTCTTTGTCCTACCCCCTCCACCATGATGAACCATGTGGAAACTATTTAAATCAATTAATGTCTTTCTCATTTTTCGAACATGTATGTGCCACCTCCTGGAAGCCATTTCCCATAATCTGTTGTAGGCACTTTACTAGTATTGCACACATTCTGGTTAGGTTGAGAATAGCTAGACTCTTGGTGCTCGTCATATAGTAAGCAAGAACTTGGGAGTAATAAAAGGTGAATAAAATGCATGCTTCATTTATTCCCTTTCCTCTATGAATATTTTGCTGCTGCATTCTAGTCTATGCCAGCTTTCCATGTACCCTTGGCCTGCCTATTCATGAAATGCCATATAAAAGACTTAGGAACATGAGTAGGTGGTCCATGCTTTGAGGTTCATCCAATTAGGGAATAAATGTGAAAGGCTGGAAAGGGAACTAGTTTCTGGGATTTGCCTGGAACTTCCCTTGGACATTACTAGCACATTCTGGAAAAAAAGCAAGTTGAACATATCTACCATCAGTCCTCTCCTACTTACTTCCCACCCCACCCTATCCACTACCCCCACTGATGCTATGTTTGCATCATCAAAGTCAGGGGAATTGAGAAAAGAGATTATCAAAATAAATTATTAAAATCCAGAAAACAGTTTTATGTGAAGTAATTCAGGAAGATCTAGTGTTCATTTTGCATGGATTGTCCAGATAATTGGCTCTTCACTCCGCTGCCTTCCCAGTGCACAGGTATTGCTAAAGTGGTTAGGCTTTAATGTTTTATGTTTTTAGTTTCAAACTATGGGAAATGGAGATTTGAAGAGGCATTTATTCCTTGTCATCATTTTGTGTGCTCTGTGAGAAGGTGGTTATATGTTTTTGCTGGTTTGTGTCCCACAGTGTTCAACTGCACATTATTCTGATGAAAATCCACAATGTCTTTGAGCTTCTGGTTGTGTAATGCTGGGGTTTAAAGTCACCATTTGTGGGTTTGGCATCAATTAATATTTAGCCAGCTGGCTAAGAGATAGGAAAAGAATATGATATTTCTTTCCTTATGTAATAATGAAAAGCAATAATTACAAGTAGGTAATAATACACAAAGGCCATAATTAGTCTCTTCTAGTGTTTAGAATGCACTTGAGAATCGTAGAGTCATTTGGAGCGTGTTTGGACCAATTAGTATGTACTGTAGTACCCTTCTGGCAAACAAATAACTGAATTGCTACTATTTAACAATCTTATGAGCCCACACTACTGCATTTTGGGAGTGGCAAATGTGTTTGGAAATGGAAGCAGTTCTTTTTAAGCACTGTATCAGAGAGATTGTCTTGTACGTTTGCCTGTTGCAAACAGGCTGGTTTGTAAAAGATGTATGTTTTGGTGTTTGAAATGTTTATAAAATTGTATATAAATGGTTTCAATTTTCCAGGCTTTTGTAGATACTATATTTGATGCCTATCAGGATGCTTTAATTTGGGGGGTCGAATATAATTGTAAGTCATCCACGCTGTTGGTCTGCAAACTTTTGAGGTAACTACACACACACACACACACACAAGGATTTTAGATTTGAAAATGATGTTTTTTACTCATTTCAAAATGTACTGTAACCTTTCTTTGGTTCTTACTGTTTTCATTTAACTTTCTCTGTTTTCAAGAAAAATTGTCTTTATTGACATTTGTAAAAAAGAATGTGTTTTGCCCAGTTATTAAGTATTTTATTTTTATGCAATTTCAGAATCACAATGAGGTATGCCATTTCTTCATATACATGCACATTCACCTCAACTTGCACACACATCACACACCAAACCTTATGCAAAGGGGAAAGCTAACACTTAGAGTGGATTTTGTCCCTTAAGGAAATGGATTGTTCCTGCATATATTGCTGGTGGCAGTATTCAGTCTTGTGTTCTTTTTCTAAAAAAAAAGAAAAGAAAAGAAAAAAAAAACAAAAGCAAACAAAAAAAAAGACAGCCAAAAAAAAGAAACAACAACAACAAAAAAAAACACAACAGTGTACAGGTTTGTAACTGCCAAAATTTGATGGTTAAAACAAGTTTTCAAGTAAAAAGAAAAAAATGAAACTAGCAATTGTGTTGACTCTTTTTAAGTGTTTCCT